CGTCCAAAATCCAGAGGAAATCTAGCGCTCCCTTTCTAGCTGGCTAGAGCAGTTAAGCCTGAAGTGAATTCTCCCAGGAATCAGATTCCTGGCCAAAGGTTGCCTGCGCAAACCCGGGCCACCCTCGTCTCACGGCAGGGAGCGCTGGAAACGGCTCAGGGGCTAGGCCCGTTAGCGTCGTCTTCCAAGAGCCGTAAATTCGCCCTCCCGCTCTGCTGACCCTGGAGCAAAGTCCATGCAGTGGTTCTCTGAGAGCCGGAGATACGCACCGCGCGGGGAACCCGGGGGTCCGGGGGCCCTAACTTTTGAGTTTTGCACGCCCCGCAGCCTGAGATGGGAAGGTAGCTCGTAGCGCTCCAAACTCACCTGCGTTTCAGAACGACATCTACCCACTGGTTTCAGCTCCTAGAGCAACAACTGCAGAATCTCCATGGTCCAAAGTCCTCCAGGAAAGAGAAGAAAGGGGTGACGGGGGTGAGGGCTGGGAGGCGAGGTCACCAGGGTCCCTTCCCTGGCTCGGGTGGGGGTGGGGGGCGCAACCCCTCACGGCTCCTCCCCACCAAGCCGTCGGGACCCCAGCGGGGGCGCCTCGCGTTGGGCGACAGGGACGCGGGGAGAGAGCGACAAGCTGGAAGCAAGGGCTGCCTGCAAAACTTTCGGTCCTCCAGCGGCAACTCTGCGGGAAAGACCACCCTTCCTTCGGCCCCGCGTCGGGCCTATCCCCGTGTGCCCCGACCCCTGCGCCCCAGGCTTGGGCGGCGCCGCTGCATCCCGGCTGCCGGGCGCGCTGCAGCCTTCGCTCTCCCGCACGCGGCGCTCGCCCGTCCGCGCTGCCCCTCCCCGGCAGGCGGGCGGCCCCGGCGGGCGGGCGGGCGCGGACTGCAGGTGCCTCTCTGCTGCCCCTGGCGGCCGCGGGCGCGCGAGCCCCACCGAGCCGGCTCCGGGAGCCCGAGCGCCCGCCCCTCCTCCGCTCCCTCTCCCCTCCTCCTCCGCCGCCCTCCTCCCATCCCGCCCTTCCTCCCTCCCTCCCCCTTTCAGAACACTCAATGTCGGAACGTTCCGAAGATGACGTCGGAGCGTTCTCGAATCCCGTGTCTCTCGGCTGCTGCTGCCGAAGGAACAGGGAAAAAGCAACAAGAAGGAAGAGCAATGGCGACACTGGATCGCAAAGTGCCCAGTCCGGAGGCGTTTCTGGGCAAACCCTGGTCCTCCTGGATCGACGCCGCCAAATTACACTGCTCCGACAGTAAGAACCCCACCACCTCCTCCTCCTTTTATTTTTCTGTTTTCCTTTTCTTTTTCATCTGCAGATGTAGATTTAGAAGAGGCTGGAAAAGAGGGTGGAAAAAGCAGGGAGGTTATGAGGCTTAATAAAGAAGGTAAGTGGAGCTACTGGCATTTTAGTGTTAGCTCAAAACACACTTGTTTTCATTTCCCCCACAGATATGCACTTATTTGGCCATTACCCAGCACATGACGACTTCTATCTCGTAGTGTGCAGTGCCTGTAACCAGGTCGTCAAGCCACAGGTTTTCCAGTCGCACTGCGGTAAGTGGACCCCTGCACCGTCGGCCACATCTTGTGCTGAGTTCTCTACTTTCTGCCCCTGTAGAGAGAAGACACGGTTCAATGTGTAGACCTTCTCCCTCTCCAGTGTCTCCAGCCTCCAATCCCAGGACATCACTAGTACAGGTGAAAACAAAAGCCTGTCTCAGCGGCCATCACTCTGCCAGCAGCACCTCAAAGCCATTCAAAACGCCCAAAGACAATCTACTTACCTCCAGCAGCAAACAGCACACAGTCTTTCCTGCGAAAGGATCAAGGGATAAACCATGGTGAGTCAGCTGGCTGGCAGCCAGCTGCTGTCCAATTGTGTGTGTTTGTTCATTTATTTTTCAGTGTTCCAGTTCCTGTAGTCAGTTTAGAGAAAATTCCTAACCTAGTGAAGGCAGATGGTGCCAATGTCAAAATGAACTCCACAACCACTACTGCAGTTTCTGCCTCCTCCACCTCGTCCTCTGCCGTCTCCACCCCTCCTTTAATTAAGCCTGTCCTGATGTCCAAGTCAGTGCCACCTTCACCAGAGAAGATCTTAAATGGCAAAGGAATTCTGCCAACCACCATAGACAAGAAACACCAAAATGGCACCAAAAACAGCAACAAGCCTTACAGGAGACTTTCAGGTATGTGTCAGTGTCGTCAGGGTCTGACTCATTTCTTATATTTTTTGTTTGTTTCTTAAACCAGAGAGAGAATTTGACCCAAATAAACACTGTGGAGTATTGGATCCCGAGACAAAGAAACCTTGCACAAGATCCCTCACCTGCAAGGTATTTCTCTTTCCATAAAAAATACTTCCTGCGAGGCTGTGCTTTTCATTTCTCTTCTCCTTAGACACATTCGCTAAGCCATCGGAGGGCAGTCCCAGGCCGGAAAAAGCAATTTGACCTCCTCCTGGCAGAACACAAAGCAAAGTCCCGGGAAAAAGAAGTTAAAGATAAAGAGCATCTCCTGACTTCCACGAGGGAAATACTTCCAAGCCAATCCGGGCCGGCACAGGATTCTCTGCTAGGGTCTTCAGGGAGCTCTGGGCCAGAACCAAAAGTTGCATCCCCTGCAAAATCCAGACCACCCAACTCTGTACTTCCTAGGTAAGTACCACCTTGACGATAGAAGCCCTGAATTATTTTGTTTGTTCTCCGCTCTTGCCCTTAGACCATCATCTGCAAATAGCATAAGCAGCAGCACATCTTCAAATCATAGCGGCCACACTCCAGAGCCCCCACTCCCACCGGTTGGAGGTGACCTCGCCAGCCGACTGTCCAGTGATGAAGGGGAGATGGACGGAGCCGACGAATCCGAGAAGCTAGACTGTCAGTTCTCCACGCACCACCCCAGACCTCTGGCGGTAGGCCTCCTTCCGTTCCTTGCCATGCGTTCTAATCAAAATTAAAATTTTTTTTTCCTCACAGTTTTGCTCATTTGGGAGTCGCCTCATGGGACGAGGGTACTATGTGTTTGATAGAAGATGGGATCGTTTTCGATTCGCACTAAACTCCATGGTAGAAAAACACCTGAATTCACAGATGTGGAAGTAAGTGAGCAGCTTTTGTGCAATATAAGATCCTGATTCTCTTTCACTCTTCTCTCATGTTTAGGAAGATCCCTCCTGCGGCAGATAGCCCCCTGCCCTCGCCAGCAGCCCACATCACCACCCCCGTTCCAGCATCCGTTTTGCAGCCTTTCAGCAACCCCAGTGCTGTGTATCTTCCTTCAGCTCCCATCAGCTCGAGGCTCACCTCTTCTTACATAATGACATCAGCCATGCTCTCAAACGCAGCTTTCGTGACATCGCCGGACCCGAGCGCCCTCATGTCCCACACCACAGCTTTCCCTCATGTGGCCGCAACCCTCAGCATCATGGACTCAACCTTCAAGGCCCCATCCGCCGTGTCCCCGATACCAGCCGTCATCCCTTCCCCATCCCACAAGCCATCCAAAACCAAAACCAGCAAATCCTCAAAAGTCAAAGACCTGTCCACCCGTAGCGACGAGTCTCCAAGTAACAAAAAAAGGAAGCCACAGTCTTCGACTTCCTCCTCCTCCTCCTCCTCCTCCTCTTCCTTGCAGACATCCCTCTCGTCTCCACTGTCAGGGCCTCACAAAAAGAACTGTGTTTTGAATGCCAGTTCTGCTTTGAACTCCTATCAGGCGGCCCCTCCCTATAACAGCCTGTCTGTGCACAACTCAAACAATGGGGTGAGCCCACTCAGTGCCAAACTGGAGCCCTCAGGACGGACCTCGCTGCCCGGCGGCCCCGCGGACATAGTGAGACAGGTGGGCGCGGTGGGAGGCAGCAGTGACTCCTGTCCCCTCTCTGTGCCCTCCCTTGCGCTCCACGCAGGGGACCTCTCTCTGGCCTCACACAATGCTGTGTCTTCTCTGCCCCTCTCTTTTGACAAATCAGAAGGAAAAAAGCGTAAGAACTCGAGTTCTAGTAGCAAAGCCTGTAAAATCACTAAAATGCCTGGTATGAATAGCGTTCACAAAAAGAACCCGCCCAGCCTTCTCGCACCGGTGCCCGATCCCGTTAACAGCACCTCCTCTCGGCAGGTAAGGGACCTCCTGGCACCGCCTTCACCGGCTGTCTGAGTGGGGCTTCAATGGTGTCTTTCAGGTTGGGAAAAATAGCAGCCTAGCTTTGTCACAATCCAGTCCTTCAAGTATATCCAGCCCAGGACACAGCCGACAGGTAAGTTACTGAGGGTGGGGGTGGGGCAAAAAGTTTTGAAACAAGTTTTTCTTTTCTTTCCTAGAAGAACACAAACAGAACGGGCAGGATAAGGACTCTTCCATAACAAGACTATGAAGCCACTTCCACATCAATTCCAGGCCACCTAATCCCATCCGAGGAGGCCATGGGGAGGAGGAGGGAGGGGAGTGGGCTGGGGGGAGAGTCTGTTTTCTGTGCACTCCCTGTGACTCTGGCCTTTCTTCTTCTTTTTTTAATTGACCAATTTTTAGTTAAAAAGGCAAAAGAAGGTGAATTTGAGATTTACAGAAAACAGTTCCAGTGTTTGGTTTCCGCTGTCTTTCCTTTCATTTGCCATGTTTTTACATTCTTCCAAATTTGGGGTCACTCCCCTAGCTCCTGATGCTGCTACTGTACCATCCTTTTGCTCCAGCCATGAGAGCAGACATTGCAGAATGTTGGTTCCAGGTTGGCATGCTCTGAAGCTCTTGAACTGTAGCACAGGCAGAGCCCTTTTTCTTCCTGTCATCTCCACCCGATTCCTTCCATCCCTACGTCTACCACTCTCTGGGTCCTCACTGGTCTTCAAAGGACCTGGCTCTCATAGGATCCCCTCAGGATTGTGTGCAGGGAGAGGGGGCTTTGCTGGGGAGGAGCTGGGAGTGGAGAGTTGGAGGGTGGGTGGGGTTCCCTCATCCAGTTTCCACAGCCCACCATGGCTGGAGCCAAATGCTAGAAGCGAGATTGAGAACAGTGGCCGTTTAGTGATGTGGTTTACCTAATACCACTGTCCAGCTGTGCAGCTCAGAAAGGATAAACCAGTCAGGGACAGGGGCCAGAACAGGTTTGGGAAGGTGGCAGCAAGCAGAGCATGGTGGGTAGGAGATGATCCCTAAAAAAACTGGAGACTGTGGTGGTCTGAGCTGGTCAGGAATCTGCAGAATCCCTTCCAGGAATCAGTGTGCCAGTGCCCACAGCAGGGTGAGCTAGGAGGGAGAAATCCCAGGAAAAAGGTCGTGAGAACCCAGAAAGCCACTCCATGAGGAGGCACGGTGACCACAGCTGCTAAAGGTTCTTAGGCTGCCTTCCTGGGCTAGGAAGAGCCCCCCAGGGAGAGCTTCCACAAAAGGGTATGTGTCAAACCTTTTGTCAGAATAAATAATAGCATTTCCCACCCACCCCCATGCCCTGGGCCACAGGGACTTGGTGGGATCAGCACACCCATGGATCAGCTTTTGCTGTCTTAGAGACAGCCATCCCCATGAAGGAATGGTAAGGACAGCCACTGCTCAGTGAAGAACAGCCATTTGGAAGAGCCACGCTGGAGCCCTGCAGCCATAGAACTATTCACACTGGAGTTTTAAAAGAAACAGCAATACCATAAGCTCTAGTAGGGAATCATAATCAGGAAAGGAATTCACAACATAAAATAGGTGTTCTGTGCTATTAATCATGTAACTTTGTATATGATGTATAGCAAAGATACTGGGAGGTTTTGTTTCATCCTTAAATCAGAAATGAATGCTAGTTTCATAGCTGGGCAGAACCCTCATCCCCACCCCAAAGTTTTCCTTTTCTTTCCCGTTCCCCCAACCCAAAGATCAGACTACTGTTAAGTTTCACCACACAATTGGAATTGCAAAGACGGGAGGCAAATGGAGTGATTTTCATCAATGGAATTGCACTGACAGTGAGTGTTTCTTATAGGATTACTAAATTTTTTAATATAAAATGATTTGTTTAAAAATCAGGAGTTGATATTAAGTACCAGGACATTAGTTCGGATGATTTCATTTTTATTTCTACAGTGTTAAAAGTGCACTTATATGCTGGTTTATTTACGTCTTGGGAAAAGAGACTGCAAATTGAAGGGATGATTGTTACTTTTTCTTTTTTTAAAAAAAAAAGGTTAAGGAGATTTTAAGACTTATAAATGTTTAAGAAATTATAAACAAGGTTAGACCCTTTGAAAAAAAGTTTAGAAGATATTCTTAAAGTAAATTTTTATAGTGTTAATTTTGTAATAATTTATGTTTTACTATATTACAGAGCTAACTGACCAGAATAGTTTCAGAAACAATATGAAACTTAGGAAAGTTTAAGCAATGTTTATATTTTTAAAATGTTCTTTGAATTATGTTTTTATTGTACATTTCTTCAGACTGAAAAGTATGTACATATCTTTGTTATTTTTGCACAATTTTGTCTTGTTCGGTTTCAGAGGTCTGTTGTTTTTTATAATTTATTTTGAGTTGTAAAACTTGCAGGAGTAAAAACAAAAAACAAAATCTCCACAACAAAATAACCCTCTGATTTATAAACTCTTATAGTCAAAGAGGGAAAACAAAGGTTGAGAGATTAAGTGGCTGCTTCTGAGAAATAATGTCTCAAGGACTAAAGGAGCAATTCAATAGGTTTAGACATTGTAGCTCTCTACATCTTGAATTGGAAGCTGGAATAAAGAGCCCCCACCCCCCCCCCCACCCTCATCGAATGCTGCTTACTTTGTCAAAAGACTGGCTATGACCAAGGTGAGGATATTTCTGGAAAACTGGGCAAAAAGGGAAAGCCCACAGTATTCTTCCTTGGCAGTCAACCACAGGTTTACTTTACAATGATGTATTAAAAACTTGCAGCTTGAAAAATGGAATGCAAATAAAAGGTTCTCTTTGGGTTTGTCTTAATGGAGTTAAACTGGAGCAGCCTATAAAACATTTTTAGGGTGATGTCCTCTGGGTCCTTCTGTTCTGCACACCCACTCAGTCTTCTCTCCCAGCCCCTTGACTGCACACACCCCTCTTTGCCTGAAGATCTCCTGACTTGTCGCCAGCCATAGAGGCTCGAAAGCTCTGGTTGTGAAGCATAACGCAATGCATAGACCTGTCAGCCATAAAAAAAAAAAAAAAAAAAAAAAAGCGACTTGGATAACTTGTATGCCTTCTTTTGTATCAATGTACCAATTGTAAATAATGCTGATCAACCTTTGTAGAGAATAGTTTATACAGCATATTCTATTATTGCTGATTCTCAGTGAACTCTTGTTTTAAAAAAGGAAAAAAAGAAATTTTCTATTTACACCTTATATTTTGTTATGCTGTCGGCCCATGGCACTTTAACAAAACTCTGTGGGTTTTACGTAGCTGGTCAGTCATGGGGTATATTAAATAACTGTTGTTGCACAGACAAGAATTTGCACCTGCTCATTTGTCCTTTCCTAC